TCTACGTGTTTCTCTCTCGGCTTGGGTGGACACCCCGCTCCTAGCCTGGCTGATTCTTCACACTGCAGGCTTCAACCACTCCCAGAAGACGTCCTTCACTCCCAAAATGAGGCTTTTCTGAAACGGCGAGGACCACCAACCGACGGCGACAAACCTGCTCCCTCACCCAGCGCCTCCCTTCGCCGCCGCCCGGCGGCCGACTGCCGGAGGGGAGGGGGCGTGGCCAGAGAGCGGAAGTGCCCGGAACCCGGAAGTGCGAGCTGGCGCGCAGCTGCAGTCTGGGAGTCTTTGGAGTAAGAATGGCCTTGGAAGGGATGAGCAAACGGAAGAGAAAGAGAAGTGTCCAGGAGGGGTGAGTGGCGCGCGGCACGAGTACCTGGGGAGGGATGTTGTACGTTCCCTCGTGCTGGCGAAGCGGTGGTGCGTGGCGTGGCTGAGTTTCTGTCGTCCATTTCTAGAGAGAATCCTGACGACGGCGTTCGCGGGAGTCCGCCGGAAGACTACAGGCTTGGACAGGTCGCCAGTAGCTTATTTCGCGGCGAACACCATTCCAGAGGTGGCACCGGTCGGCTGGCGTCCCTCTTCAGTTCTCTGGAGCCCCAGATTCAACCCGTGTACGTGCCTGTGCCTAAAGTAAGTCACTGGGCTTTCTTCCCGAATAGCTCGTTAGAACCACTTACATACAAAGCAATCTTCTTACCTACCGCGTGAAGCGTGATTTCTAAAGGGGGCAGACAGGATTCATTTTAAGTAACCTTTCATGACTCTTACATACCAGTGAGAGAGAAGAGATTCTCATTTAGAAAGACTGAATTATGGCTTAGGGTCAGAATTCTAGAAGTATGGGGTCTCAAATATAACTTCAAACTTTTAAAAAGCAAACCATCAAAAAAACGAAACGGAATGAGGAGGAAGAAAGTACATCCCAGATTGAAAGACCACTTTCGCAAGAACCTGCCAAAAAAGTGAAAGCGAAGAAGAAACACACTAACGCAGAAAAAAAGTTGGCAGACAGGTTGGTAAAATTCTCTTATTTGATGTTAAAGAAATTAGATGGTAAATTAACATTCCTATACTTGGAATATTCGTCAGTTTTATTTCATATTTCTACTTTCTTTCAAAACTTTTATTATGGAAAATCCAGTACATATAGAAAAGTTGAAAAGGCTAAGAAACCCCGTGTACTCAGCATCAGCAATTACTAATATTTGGCTAACCTTTTTGTATTTTTACCCCACTCATATACCCCCTCATTATTTGTTTTTGTTTGTTTTGAGATGGAGTCTTGATGCCACGCCCAGGCTGCAGTAGAGTGCAGTGATCTCAGCTCACTGCAACCTCCGCTTCCCAGGTTCAAGCGATTCTCCTGCCTCGGCCCTGAGTAGGTGGGACTACAGGCCTGCGTCACCATGCCCAGCTAATTTTTGTATTTTTAGTGGAGACAGGGTTTCACCATGTTGGCCAGGCAGGTCTGGAACTCCTGACCTCAAGCGATCTGCCCACCTCGGCCTCCGAAAGTGTTGAGATTACAGGTGTGAGCCACCTCGCCCAGCTACCACCTCATTATTTGGAAGCAAAATGAAAATTTATGTTTCATCTATAAATATTTCAGCATGTATATAAAAGAATTTGGTTTGCGTTTCTTTTTTTTTTTTTGAGACGGAGTTTTGCTCTTTTTGTCCAGACTGGAGTGCAGTGGCCTGATCTCAGCTCACTGCAACCTCCACCTCCCGGGTTTAAGTGATTTTTCCTGCCTCAGGCCTCCCGTGGAGCTGAGATTACAGGTGCCACCATGCCCGGTTAATTTTTTGTGTTTTTAGTAGAGACAGAGTTTCATCATGTTGGCCAGGTTGGTCTTGAACTCCTGACCTCAGGTGATCCACCCACCTCAGCCTCCTAAAGTGCAGGGATTATAGGCATGAGCCACTGCACCTGGCCTGGTTTGCTTTTTAAAAAAAAAATTTTTTTTTTTTTTTTTGAGCTGGAGTCTCACTCTGTCGCCAAGGCTGGAGTGCAGTGGCGCAATCTTGACTCACTGCAACCTCCGCCTCCTGGGTTCAAGTGATTCTTCTGCCTCAGCCTACTGAGCAGCTGGGACTATGGGCGCGCCATCACACCCAGCTGATTTTTGTATTCTTAGTAGAGACGGGGTGTCACCATATTGACCAGTCTGGTCTCGAACTCTTGACCTCATGATCCACTTGCCTCCGCCTCCCAAGGTGCTGGGATTACATACGTGAGCCATCACACCTGGCCGAGTTTGGTGTTCTTAAATTTATTCATTTCCCTCATTAACTTTTTTTTTTTTTTTTTGAGACAAGGTCTGGCTCTGTCACCCAGGTTGGAGTGCAGTGGTGCGATTGCGGCTCACTGCAATCTTTGCTTCCCAGACTCAATCCAGCCGCCCACCTCAGCCTCCTGTGTTGCTTAGACTATAGGCATGCCCCACCATGCCCAGCTAATTTTTGTATGTTTTGTAGAGACGGGATTTTGCCATGTTGCCCAGGCTGGTCGCAAACTGCTGGACTCAAGTGATCCAGTCAGCATTTTTTTTTTTTTTTTAGTAAAAAAATAGAAACAGGGTCTTGCTATGTTGCCCAGGCTAGTCCTGAACTCCTGGGCTCAAACCATCCTCCTACCTCCGTCTCCCCAAGTGCTAGGATTACAGGCATGACCCACCATGCCCGGCCAGCATAACGTTGTTTAACAGTGTATTTGAATCAAGATGCAAATAGTGATCCCATCACGTGTACCTAGCTAACAGTCTTCATTCCTCTCTTCTTTGCCACTCTCCTCAAGCCCCTTATTTCCTTTTCCCTTTTCTCATTTCAACTGAAGACCTTTGTACCAGTTCTGGAGCTGTTAATCACTGACAGTTGGGAACTGCTACTTTTTGTCCTATTTAAACTTAATGCATCTGTACACAGCCATATTTCTTCCCCTCTTTCTTAGAGCAGAGTGTCTTCCCTCTTGTCCAAGATTAACTCAACCACCTGGGTGCTGTGTGTACCACATATGTTCTGCCTTTTTAGGGACTGTGCCGTCAGATCCATCCACGTTCGCCTCTTTCCCTTATCCCTCGTTTTTTTTTGTTTTTTTTTTTTGTTTTGAGATGGCGTTTCACTGTTGTCGCCCAGGCTGGAGAGCAACAGTGCAATTTTTGCTCACTGCAACCTCCGCCTCTGGGTTCAAGCGATTCTCCTGCCTCAGCCTCCTGAGTAGCTGGGATTACAGGCGCCCACCACCACACCCAGCTAATTTTTGTATTTTTTTGGTAGAGATGGGGTTTCACCATGTTGGCCAGGCTGGCCTTGAACTCCTGACCTCAGGTGATCCACCCGCCTTGGCCTCCCAAAGTGCTGGGATTACAGGCGTGAGCCACCGCGCCTGGCCCTTATCCCTCTTTCTGCTAATATAGACGTGCTCACGATTCTAATCTTTAAAAAGGACATTCCCCCTAACCGCCAAAAAAAAAAACCCATGTAATTGCATGTCTCTGTTTGCTACCATTCCCACAGTCCTTCCCTTCAGTCTAGCTTTTAAGAAAAGTAGTCTGTTCTTGTACTCTCTCCCTTCTCTTGATCTGTTCACCCTTCCACGCACTTGGATTCTGGTGGTGGTGGGTTTTATTCTCCGTCCTGACTGTGCCACTGAAGCAGTGCCCACTGAGGCCACCCTGACCTCTCATATGTAATGGGCAGTGCAGCTTTTGTCTTATGAGTCCTCTGTTACCTTTCACGTGGCTGCTTTTCTTGTTGAAGCTACCGGATTCTCTGAGAGAAATCTCTTCTGATTGTCCTCTTGCCAATTCTTTCTTAGTGTTACTGTGGTATCTTTTCCTCTGACTACTCTTTAAATGTGCATTTCCCTCAGGGGTCTCATTCTTGGTCATGTTCTTGTGACCCTTTGTCACCCTTTGTTGGGGGCAGTATCTCTTGTGCCCACCGTGATCTCTCTCCTGATCTCCAGACATGTATGTTTGTTTGCCTCCTGGCATTTGCACCTCTTTATTCCATATGTACCACCAGGTAAGAATGCTCCACTGGGAGCTCATCATTCTCATCAGTCCTGTTCCTTGGCATGAGCGCTACCACTAGCCTTCTAGTTGCCTAAGTTAGTGGCCCGAGAGTCATCCTGTCTTCTTTCCTCTCCTTGCTTAGCTAATCAGTTGCCGAGTCCTGATGATGCTGTTTTTTAATTATCTCTTTAATCTGCCTTTTCGTCTTCACCTCCTTCCCTGCTCTGGTCAGTCTGGTCAGTCTTCTCAGATACACACTGTTGTAACCATCTCCTTACTGGTCTCCCTTCTCCAACCTTATCCTCTTTCTAATTATCTTCCACTCTTCTGCCCAGATGATCTTTTTTAGATGCTCTCAAAGTCTTCAGTGTCTCCTCATCTTCAGTAGGATAAAATCTAAGCACTTTCGTGTAACACTGAAGGTCTCTCCTGACCTGGTTCCCACCTTACTGTACTGTCTCGTTTCCTTTCACACCTGCTAGGTACTTTATATACTGTAGTGAGCAAAACACTAGACATGGACCCTGTCCTCAGGGGAGGAGTAATAGCAGTCAGCTTTTATTGGACTATGTGCCAGACACTGATTTCCTCCTCTGAGAAGCCTTTCTCGTTTATGTTTGCATACCATGTATTATAGCTGTTACCATTTTATTGTGAACTTGGTCTGTCTCTTCACTGCACTGTTGGAGGCCTTTGATTGTTTCTTTATCTTTGTATCCTCAGAGCCTAGAACTGAGTAGGAACCCGGTAAGTATTTGCTGATGAGTGAGTCATTTTTATGATTCTTATTAGCTCTTCTCTTCCCTCACTCCTTAATATCCTTTAGTTCTCCTTTCAGATTGATGCTCAGACCTTGCTTATCCATATCCAGCAATACTTTATATTGTATTTACCGTTTCACAATTTACTTTTGGTAAGAGTCCTTTAAATATTACAGAAGTATTATTACTGCTTATTTTATTTTTTGCCTTAAAAAGGGAAAGCGCTCTAGCGAGTGCTGATTTAGAAGAAGAAATTCACCAGAAACAAGGGCAGAAAAGGAAAAATTCTCAACCTGGTGTTAAAGTAGCAGATAGAAAAATACTTGATGACACAGAAGACACAGTTGTCAGTCAAAGAAAGAAAATTCAAATCAACCAAGAAGAAGAGAGATTAAAGAATGAGAGAACTGTGTTTGTTGGGAATTTGCCTGTTACATGTAATAAGAAGGTGAGTTTGTATATGGTAAAAGTTCAGAGAAGCAGCTAATGTGTATTTTTTTTTTTAATTTTAGAAGCTGAAGTCGTTTTTTAAAGAGTATGGACAAATAGAATCTGTACGATTTCGTTCTCTGGTATGTTTCATTCCCCCGTAAAATTACATAATTGTCTTTAATACTTTTTTTTTTCTCTTGAAAGATTCCAGCAGAGGGAACGCTATCCAAAAAGTTGGCAGCAATAAAGTAAGTTTATAATTAGAGAAAGGGAGTCACCTTTTCTTTCTTTCTTTTTTTTTTTTTGGTGTAGACGTAAAATTCATCCTGATCAGAAAAATATTAATGCCTATGTTGTGTTTAAGGAGGAGAGTGCTGCCACGCAAGCATTGAAAAGGTAATTTTATCCCTTAGGTTTGAACAGAATAAACAACCATTTTCCCTTTGTATTTATAATACAGAAATGGGGCCCAGATTGCAGATGGATTTCGTATTAGAGTTGATCTCGCATCTGAGACCTCATCTGTAAGTAGTACTTGATTTGTTTAAAGAACGAGAGTGATTTTTATTAACTGTCTTTTTGTTTCAGAGAGACAAGAGATCGGTTTTTGTGGGGAATCTCCCTTATAGTAAGTTTGTTTAAACAAAGTACAGTTAATATTTTACTTCCATTTTGATTGAATTTGTTTTCAGAAGTTGAAGAATCTGCCATTGAGAAGCACTTTCTGGACTGTGGAAGTATCATGGCCGTGAGGATTGTGAGAGACAAAATGACAGGCATCGGCAAAGGGTTTGGCTATGTGCTCTTTGAGGTATGGGAGACTAATGCATTGTCACTGTCCTTTAGCAATTAATGTATTGTGTTTTCTTTTGCAGAATACAGATTCTGTTCATCTTGCTCTGAAATTAAATAATTCTGAACTCATGGGGAGAAAACTCAGAGTCATGCGTTCTGTTAATAAAGAAAAATTTAAACAACAAAATTCAAATCCACGATTGAAGAATGTCAGTAAACCTAAGCAGGGACTTAATTTTACTTCCAAAACTGCAGAAGGACATCCTAAAAGCTTATTTATTGGAGAAAAAGCTGTTCTCCTTAAAACGAAGAAGAAAGGACAGAAGAAAAGTGGACGCCCTAAGAAACAGAGAAAACAGAAATAACAACCAGGAACTGCTTTTTCTTTTCCTGCTGAGTACTGCTAATAAAAGTGCTATTATCTGCTGATAGCATCGTCTGCTATTCATGTGTTGAGTTTTATACTTCTTTATGGATGGTGTATGTGAAATGTGGAGACTTCCACATTCTCAGTTTATTCACATTGTGATACTACCTTTGAAGGTTTTTTTGTTTTTGTTTTGTTTTTTGAGATGGAGTTTGGCTGTTGTCTCCCAGGCTGGAGTGCAGTGGCGTGATCTTGGCTCACTGCAACCTCTGCCTTCTGGGTTCAAGCGCTTCTCCTGCCTCAGCCTCCCAAGTAGCTGGGATTACAGGCGCCTGCCACCACGCCTGGCTAATTTTTTGTATTTTTAGTAGAGACGGGGTTTCACCATGTTGGCCAGGCTGGTCTCGAACTCCTGACCTCAGGTGATCCACCTGCCTTGGCCTCTCAAAGTGCTGGGATTACAGGCGTGAGTCACTGCACCCAAGCCTCCTTTCTCTTTTGCCTATTAAACCTCTGCTCTTAACCTTACTCCGTGTGTGCTCAAGTTCTTGATTTCCTTG